CGGCCTCGAACCTACGGCGGCACAGTTCAGCGGAGGCGGCCCAGCGGTCCTGTCCCGCGCCTGCGCACTCCAGGCCCCGCCCCGCCCCGCGCCCTCCAGGCCCGGCCCGCCCTCCAACCTCTGCGTGCGCACAGCCTAGAGCCCGCCTCCGTGAAAGACTGCCGGGCGCATGCGGTCGGGGTTGTTCACTGGCTGTCCGGGGCTCCGCGCGCGTCGCCGGCCCAGCTCTGTCGCTGACGGGAGGATCTGAAGCCGGCCGCAGGTAGGCTGACTCCAGGGATCCCGGGGGGGATCTGTTCTCCCGCGCAGGAGTCAGCGGCGCGAGCTGAGCCCGGCGCCGAATAGCCCCGCCGCCGCGGTGACGGACGTCGCTCCTACCAATCAGGGGCGAGGTGACTCGGCGTCCTGCCCAATGGGCTGTGTGCCTAACGGGAGTGGGGCGGGCGCCCCGGCCGGCGAGCTGCCGGCTCCCGCGCGCGGGCCTCGTGGCCGGGCGGCGCTGGGGAGAGGGGCCAAGCGGGGCGCGGGGCGGCTTCAGAGGCTGCGGGGCCTGCGCTGCCGCGCTGGGCCGCGCCGAATCAGCTCGGCCGGGCTCGTCGGACGGAGAAGGCCGTAGGGGAGTGGAGCGGCGCCCCCCCCCACACCCTCCGCCCTTGCTCTTCGTCTGCGAGGAAGCCCGGCAGTCGCCCATCCATTCAAGCAGTGCGGGCCTCGGGCCTCCGGCCTCGGCGCGGGCTCAGCCGCCCGGGGCTGGGCGCGGCAGCTCCGCGCCGTAGGACGAGGGGGCCTGCGAACTCGCCGGCCCTGGGCCCCGCGGCTGGCCTTTGGGCCTCACGGCTTCCTCCCTTCCCGGCGGCCGGGGGTCGGGGCGCTGGCGGTGTATAGAGCTCACCACGTTTGCGTGGCGCCCTTCCGTCCACGCTCGTTACAGTTTCGAATCCTCAGCGGCCCTGTGACGCGGGCGGCGCAGAGATTCTCACCCCCATTCCCCTAGGTGAGAACCCGCGTTGCAGGCAGCTCAAGTGACATGATTGAGGTCTGCACACTAGTGATGGGGGCTGGCACTTCATCTCATAACATTGAAAGAAAAAGCATTTCCCCCCTCAGTCTTTGTTGAATTTCTCTGATGCGTCTTGATTTACGTTACTTCTGTGCCGGAAAACCTTCTTGCGCCTTCCGTCACCTTCAGGATTAAGTTCAGATTGGGCATGCCAGTTTGCACATGATCTGGCCCTTGCCTACCTTTCCAGTTTATCTTCCACTGTATATCCCTGCTTCCCCGCCTTCCCCCTCACGGCCTTACCTCTGTTCTCTGTAGCTGCCCTGCACCTGCCTGTTCACCCTGTTCCCTTTCCTGTGCTCTGAGTCGTGCAGTCAGTCCTTCAAGGCCCATTGCAAGTCATATCTACAAAACAGGAGCCGCCTGGATCCGCCCACTACCCCCAGGACTTGTCTCACCTTCCTCTGATGGCCATGGTACTGAAAGCGTCTGCTCTCATCGTCCCCCTTTATAGTCTAAACATGTTTTCTGTCTGCTTCCACCGTCACTGAATTACTCATTTATTTGTTAATGTTTCATCTCTCCAACTGGACTGCCAGAAAGTTGAGATATGGGCCCAAATCTGATTAATGTTTGCAGTCCCCAAGCACAGTAGCTGTCATGTAAGTCAGTAGCCCATAAGGATGAATGAATGAGCCTCCCGCCTGATCTTTATGTACACTGGCATATGTATTGCCAGGCACTGAGACTGCAAGAATCTAAAGAGAGAAACTAAAGAACGTAAAGAGAGATGTTAAACTCTTAGAGTAAAATTGGGACAAATCAAATGTAATTGGATGAGATGAATCTTTTGTAGAAGTAACTCACTCGGTGGCAGAGGAATTTCTAGGATCATCCAAAACTTAGGGAGACCAGGGTATAGTCTCAGTAAGGTATATGTCTGGTTAGAACATATCTAAAATGTACCTAAGACTGATTTTCATGTGTCAATAAGGAACTGTAAAGTGAGAGACTTAGGGTCAGATAAGCTTGGAGACACCGCATACTGTATAGCAGTGATCACAGTGCGAGTTTACTTGCTAAACACTCCCAGGATTCTTGCGTTAAATGACTTGGTTTAATCAGCGTTTCTCTGATTTATATCCATAACACCCTTTTTGAGAATCCCATGTGCATTTTGTTGAAACCAGGGAGCATGCTTTTGGAAATGCTGCAGCAGAGGATGCAAAGAGCCTTTGGAGCGGGGAAGACTTCTGAGCATTCTTCCTTCCCTGCCAAGTGTGTTCTTTCTTGCTCTGGGGAGGGGGTGGGGCGGGGGAATGCTTCGAGCACAACTCCTTAGTTTTCTTGTTCCTTAGTTTATTTTTATCATAATTTGGCTTCACATGGAACGTTCCTGAGGAGGAAAATGTCCTGACCATGCCAAAGTAAGCATTTTCTGCTACTTTCTAATTGTGTTTTTATATCATCTGTAATTTTTCCTTCTTCCAGGTCAAAGAGTAAAATGAAGTACATTCTGGTTACTGGTGGTGTTATATCAGGAATTGGAAAAGGAATCATTGCCAGCAGTGTGGGCACAATACTCAAGTCATGTGGTTTACATGTAACTTCAATCAAAATTGACCCCTACATTAACATTGATGCAGGAACATTCTCTCCTTATGAGCATGGTAAGCACAGTGGATTTCTTCATAATAATTGCCTTAACGTAAATGGTTTCTCTGTTCACTGCAGGTGAGGTTTTTGTGCTGGATGATGGTGGGGAAGTAGACCTTGACCTGGGTAACTATGAGCGGTTCCTTGACATCCGCCTCACCAAGGACAATAATCTGACCACTGGAAAGATATACCAGTATGTCATTAACAAGGAACGGAAAGGAGATTACTTGGGGAAAACTGTCCAAGGTAATACTGGATTTACCTTTAAAGCTTAAAAGCGTAAGTTCCCTGTTTGTTTTCTTTTTCCCAGTTGTCCCTCATATCACAGATGCAATCCAGGAGTGGGTGATGAGACAGGCGTTAATACCTGTAGATGAAGATGGCCTGGAACCTCAAGTGTGTGTTATTGAGGTTTGTATGATTCCTGCACATGTGAACAAGTGGCCTAACCTCTGAAACAACTTTGTTCTTCTAGCTTGGTGGAACCGTGGGGGACATAGAAAGCATGCCCTTTATTGAGGCCTTCCGTCAGTTCCAATTCAAGGTCAAAAGAGAGAACTTTTGTAACATCCACGTCAGTCTAGTTCCCCAGGTAAGTAAGACATTGAAAGTTTTACTTTGGGGTAACTTTTTTTTTTTTTTCTTTTGTGAAATAGCCAAGTTCAACAGGGGAACAGAAGACTAAACCTACCCAGAATAGTGTTCGGGAACTTAGAGGACTTGGGCTTTCCCCAGATCTGGTAAGATTTCCTGATAGCTGGTTGCAGTGTAATCTGTCTAAGCCATCTTGTTCTCTACTGCTAGGTTGTATGCAGGTGCTCAAATCCACTTGACACATCAGTGAAGGAGAAAATATCAATGTTCTGCCATGTTGAGCCTGAACAAGTGAGTAGAAATTCCCATCTCTAATAAGTTGTTTTTATTTAATAACTTGCTTTTTTCTAAACAGGTGATCTGTGTCCACGATGTCTCATCCATCTACCGAGTCCCCTTGTTGTTAGAGGAGCAAGGGGTTGTAGATTATTTTCTTCGAAGACTTGACCTTCCTATTGAGAGGCAGCCAAGAAAAATGCTGATGAAATGGAAAGAGATGGCTGACAGGTTTGCCTGCAATGAGGAGCTGGGAGTGCTAGTAATTGGGTTTTTCTTGACGTTTATTTGATAGATATGATCGCTTGCTGGAGACCTGCTCTATTGCCCTTGTGGGCAAATACACGAAGTTCTCAGACTCCTATGCCTCTGTCATTAAGGCTCTGGAGCATTCTGCACTGGCCATCAACCACAAATTGGAAATCAAGGTAAGGAGGGTGGCACAGGTACAGCCAAAGGACTGCTTTTCTCCCCTGTCTGAATAACATCCAGTACATAGATTCTGCGGACTTGGAGCCCATCACCTCGCAAGAAGAGCCCGTGCGCTACCACGAAGCTTGGCAGAAGCTCTGTAGTGCTCAGTGAGTAGAGTTCGCTGCCTTGGGTTTCCAGAGAATTGCCTTTGTGGTTTGTTCTTTTGTGCAGTGGAGTGCTGGTTCCAGGAGGATTTGGTGTTCGAGGAACAGAAGGAAAAATCCAAGCAATTGCCTGGGCTCGGAATCAGAAAAAGCCTTTTTTGGGTAAGGAGCTCTGCAGTGCAGTCTTCACTTAAAGTTTTGTTTGTTTTTTCCCCCCGACTGGAAGGCGTGTGCTTAGGGATGCAGTTGGCAGTGGTTGAATTCTCAAGAAACGTGCTGGGATGGCAAGGTAAGCGTGCATTAAGACACTCATTCAATTCCCTATTTTCATAACAAGTATTTTGGTATTTCAGATGCCAATTCTACAGAGTTTGACCCTACGACCAGTCATCCCGTGGTGAGTCAAGTGTTTGAACCTCCACAGGGCTTGTAGTTGGTGTCTGTTTTCTGAACATCTCCAGGTCGTAGACATGCCAGAACACAACCCAGGGCAGATGGGCGGAACCATGAGGCTGGGCAAGAGGAGAACCCTGTTCCAGACCAAGAACTCAGTCATGAGTAAGAGCTGCCTCACGCTGGCCCAGCCTTTGGTTCTTTACATACAGCCCGTTTGTTTTGCCAGGGAAACTCTATGGAGACGCAGACTACTTGGAAGAGAGGCACCGCCACCGATTTGAGGTGAGGATTCCAGCTTGCTGGTACTCTGGAAAGACCAGCAGAATTATTTTTCATGCCTCAACAGGTGAATCCAGTCTGGAAAAAGTGTTTGGAAGAACAAGGCTTGAAGTTTGTTGGCCAAGATGTTGAAGGAGAGAGAATGGAAATTGTGGAGTTAGAAGGTGATTATTCGGGCAGTTTTATTTAATGGAAAATGAAGCTGTTTCTTTTGAATCTCTATTTCAGATCATCCCTTTTTTGTTGGGGTTCAGTACCACCCTGAGTTCCTGTCCAGGCCTATCAAGCCCTCCCCACCATACTTTGGCCTCCTCCTGGCCTCTGTGGGGCGGCTCTCACATTACCTCCAGAAAGGCTGCAGGCTCTCACCCAGGTAGGCGCACTCTTTGCTTCAGTAATCCATTAGAGATGATGCGTAAACCATCTGAATTCTACAGGGACACCTATAGTGACAGGAGTGGAAGCAGCTCCCCTGACTCTGAAATCACCGAACTGAAGTTTCCATCAATAAATCATGACTGATCTTGTAGCGTAAGTGGTACTTTAAAGTTTTAGTTTTTAAAATAATTCCCACTTTTTTTTTTCTTTTAAACAGGGATGATTCTTCAAGAGACCCTTCAAACTTGGGTAGAGTTTACAGCTCTGACTTTACACTCGGCTTTGGAGACTTTCTTTAAATTATGTTTTTATTAAGATTATTTTATTATGCGGAAAGGTATTTGGGAAACTTGTCACTTGCATGTCCCATCACGTGTACTGGCTCCTCTGTGGTGTCTGCCTGTTGCGTGACACTCTCCTTGCAGTTCTTGAGTTGCGGCAGAACATCGCGATGGGAACCGATGGTGGGTGGGGCTGCAGAGTGCCCCATCGGTCACCTTGTTTCTCAACTACCTCGCATCATTGCAGATGCTAGCGCGTTGCCTGTCGCTTTCCCTTGGATACCTAGACCGTTATAAAGTGTGCCACATGGACTTACCGAGCATGGAGAGAGGATTTTAGCTAGGATTTGAACACTTGGTGCTGGGAACCTCAGGGTATTGCTTGCCACTAAGCCATGAAACCAGAGACAAAATCTCTATACTGCCCTGAGTTGGGGGGAATTCTCAGTGCCAACTGTGGCTGGTCCTCATTCAAAGGGACGGTCAGTTTGGTGTCAACATGAAACACCAAGATGTCTGTCTCTGAAGCGTGATTTTAAAATCCCCATGCCTGTGGCTGCGCTTCCTATTTCTAGGGCTGGGAAACACTCCTTGCATCAAGGGGTCACTTACAGAACAAAGAATCTTTTGGGGGAAACTTCCTCTAAAACCCTCTCATATATAGACAGCTTTGACTGGAGGGTCCATTTTTCTTCCAGGATGGTGTTACTGCAGTTGAAAGGGCAATATGAAGTTACTTTCTTAATGTGACCTAGCAATAGGCATAGCTACGTGGCACTATATTCTGGCCAGACTCGATGTGTACTCTAACTTAAGAAATAAATCAGTAAGGCAGAACAAGAGACATGCTTTGCTTCTCATTCTCTTTATGTCATT